AATGAGAATGTTTCACTTTCCATACAAAAAACAGAAAAATGCTTTGAATCAATGCACTTACTGGGATTTGGATTACTGACTGGTGTTCCTATTGATTCTTGTAGGAGTTATTAATCCTGATTGCAACACACAAGTGAACAGACAAGAGAGATAAATTTTGTGGCTTGTGGGAAATGAAGGAAAATGGGCCTCATTTAGTCTGTGAGCATACTAATTGAAATAGATGTATGAAGACTTCACCAGTGTTAAAATAACATTGTTTTTATAAATCATATGATATAAACTATATAACAATAAAATAGAATGTTAAACATGTATTTAATCATCATCATAATTTTGATTCAGAAATCTATAATTTATTAGTTATCTTAATAATGTTTAGAATTTGTTGAACATTTTACCTTATGTGAATTAAGGACAAAATATTAAAGCTATTCAGCACAAAAAAAGGGTCTTTCTGATGTGTATTTTTCATAGAATAGGGTATGAATTTGTTATTTTGTTATTTTGATTAATGTCTAAAACAAAAGATAAACACATTATGATATAACATTACTATTGATTTTAATGGCCCCTTTTGAAATAGAATTATGTCATTGTCAGAAAACATAAGCATTTATGGTATATCATTAATGAGTCACGATTTTAGTGGTTGCCTTGTGAGTAGGTCAAATTTACTAAGCTTAGATTTGTTTTCTCACATATTCTTTCGGAGCTTGTGTAGTTTCCACATTAATTTACCAGAAACAAGATACACATCTCTCTTTGAGGAGTGCCCTAACTTCCCATCATTTTGTCCAATTAAATGAATTGAAGAAATTTAATGTTTCTAAACTAGACCAACAAAGAATAATAGTTGTATGACAAGTAAATAAGCTTTGCTGGGAAGATGTTGCTTAAATGATAAAATGGTTCAGCCAACAAGTGAACCAAAAATTAAATATTAACTAAGGAAAGGTAACCATTTCTGAAGTCATTCCTAGCAGAGGACTCAGATATATATAGGATTGAAGATCTCTCAGTTAAGTCTACATGAAAAGGATGGTTTCTTGGAGCTTCCACAAACTTAAAACCATGAAACATCTATTATTGCTACTATTGTGTGTTTTTCTAGTTAAGTCCCAAGGTGTCAACGACAATGAGGAGGTGAATTTTTTAAAGCATTATTATATTATTAGTCTGTATTATATTTCTGCCTCATTCCTTGTAGGGTTTCTTCAGTGCCCGTGGTCATCGACCCCTTGACAAGAAGAGAGAAGAGGCTCCCAGCCTGAGGCCTGCCCCACCGCCCATCAGTGGAGGTGGCTATCGGGCTCGTCCAGCCAAAGCAGCTGCCACTCAAAAGAAAGTAGAAAGAAAAGCCCCTGATGCTGGAGGCTGTCTTCACGCTGACCCAGACCTGGTGGGTGCACTGATGTTTCTTGCAGTGGTGGCCATCTAATGCCTGCTATTTTCTTTGTTTTTAGGGGGTGTTGTGTCCTACAGGATGTCAGTTGCAAGAGGCTTTGCTACAACAGGAAAGGCCAATCAGAAATAGTGTTGATGAGTTAAATAACAATGTGGAAGCTGTTTCCCAGACCTCCTCTTCTTCCTTTCAGTACATGTATTTGCTGAAAGACCTGTGGCAAAAGAGGCAGAAGCAAGTAAAAGGTAGATATCCTTGTGCTTTCCATTCGATTTTCCTAACTATTTCTACATAATTTCATTTTTCCAGATAATGAAAATGTAGTCAATGAGTACTCCTCAGAACTGGAAAAGCACCAATTATATATAGATGAGACTGTGAATAGCAATATCCCAACTAACCTTCGTGTGCTTCGTTCAATCCTGGAAAACCTGAGAAGCAAAATACAAAAGTTAGAATCTGATGTCTCAGCTCAAATGGAATATTGTCGCACCCCATGCACTGTCAGTTGCAATATTCCTGTGGTGTCTGGCAAAGGTAACTGATTCATAAACATATTTTTAGAGAGTCCCCTGAACATAATGTTGTCTTACATTTGCAGAATGTGAGGAAATTATCAGGAAAGGAGGTGAAACATCTGAAATGTATCTCATTCAACCTGACAGTTCTGTCAAACCGTATAGAGTATACTGTGACATGAATACAGAAAATGGAGGTAAGCTTTCGACAGTTGTTGACCTGTTGATCATATATGCTCTTTTTGTTTCTGTCAACCAAAGGATGGACAGTGATTCAGAACCGTCAAGACGGTAGTGTTGACTTTGGCAGGAAATGGGATCCATATAAACAGGGATTTGGAAATGTTGCAACCAACACAGATGGGAAGAATTACTGTGGCCTACCAGGTAACGAACAGGCATGCAAAATAAAATCATTCTTTGGTGAGATTTTATTTTGTTTTTCTTTTAGGTGAATATTGGCTTGGAAATGATAAAATTAGCCAGCTTACCAGGATGGGACCCACAGAACTTTTGATAGAAATGGAGGACTGGAAAGGAGACAAAGTAAAGGCTCACTATGGAGGATTCACTGTACAGAATGAAGCCAACAAATACCAGATCTCAGTGAACAAATACAGAGGAACAGCCGGTAATGCCCTCATGGATGGAGCATCTCAGCTGATGGGAGAAAACAGGACCATGACCATTCACAACGGCATGTTCTTCAGCACGTATGACAGAGACAATGACGGCTGGTATGTGTGGCACTCTTTGCTCCTGCTTTAAATTTCTAATAACGCCAAACACATTTTCTTTCAGGTTAACATCAGATCCCAGAAAACAGTGTTCTAAAGAAGACGGTGGTGGATGGTGGTATAATAGATGTCATGCAGCCAATCCAAACGGCAGATACTACTGGGGTGGACAGTACACCTGGGACATGGCAAAGCATGGCACAGATGATGGTGTAGTATGGATGAATTGGAAGGGGTCATGGTACTCAATGAGGAAGATGAGTATGAAGATCAGGCCCTTCTTCCCACAGCAATAGTCCCCAATACGTAGATTTTTGCTCTTCTGTATGTGACAACATTTTTGTACATTATGTTATTGGAATTTTCTTTCATACATTATATTCCTCTAAAACTCTCAAGCAGACGTGAGTGTGACTTTTTGAAAAAAGTATAGGATAAATTACATTAAAATAGCACATGATTTTCTTTTGTTTTCTTCATTTCTCTTGCTCACCAAGAAGTAACAAAAGTATAGTTTTGACAGAGTTGGTGTTCATAATTTCAGTTCTAGTTGATTGCGAGAATTTTCAAATAAGGAAGAGGGGTCTTTTATCCTTGTCGTAGGAAAACCATGACGGAAAGGAAAAACTGATGTTTAAAAGTCCACTTTTAAAACTATATTTATTTATGTAGGATCTGTCAAAGAAAACTTCCAAAAAGATTTATTAATTAAACCAGACTCTGTTGCAATAAGTTAATGTTTTCTTGTTTTGTAATCCACACATTCAATGAGTTAGGCTTTGCACTTGTAAGGAAGGAGAAGCGTTCACAACCTCAAATAGCTAATAAACCGGTCTTGAATATTTGAAGATTTAAAATCTGACTCTAGGACGGGCACGGTGGCTCACGACTATAATCCCAACACTTTGGGAGGCTGAGGCGGGCGGTCACAAGGTCAGGAGTTCAAGACCAGCCTGACCAATATGGTGAAACCCCATCTCTACTAAAAATACAAAAATTAGCCAGGCGTGGTGGCAGGTGCCTGTAGTCCCAGCTACCTGTGAGGTGGAGATTGCATTGAGCCAAGATCTCAACACTGCACTCCAGCCTGGGCAACAGCGTGAGACTCCACCTCAAAAAAAAAAAAAAAAGAATCTGACTATATACCATGGAAAAGCCACCACTCTGCCACTTAAATAAACATCAGGATCAGAGATTCCAAGAGGACAATCTGCATCAAGTCTTCACCAAGTGTTTTTTAAGCGAAATAATGAAATAGGGAGCAGAATATGCCTGTTGCCCATAGAAACGAGGTCTATTCTTGTCCTCAATTAGGCTTTTTTTTCTTCATAGTTACACCAGAACTAAAGTAAAAGTGGTTTTTCTGTTCTTTCTACTTCTCCCCATGAAATGGGCATATCATCTCAACACTTCACTCCAAGTCGCCACGGGCAACCTTATGACCCTAGGTCCTCCACCCCTAATGTATCATCATTGCCACCCATTTTTATGGTACTTATTGTTCTTAAGCTTATCCTCTTAATCTTTTCATGTAAGCAAAGCTCATTAATTTCTGTCTTGGAAATGCTACTACTCTCTTTAATTACTCACCAAATCCAACTTTAACTTTTGACCTGGTTTCTCTGCCACAAGTTCTGTCCCACTGGAGCCCATACTCACCTACCGCTTTGCCATCACATTTAACAGAAAACTCTTATCAACTTACTTCCTGCTTAACATTAGCTCCTTCCTATCTATATCCAAATTTCTTAAATTCAAATTTTTTAGCTGGAGTAAAAATGGTCCCAGTACCATTTCCTGTTCCCTTCACTATAACCTACATTTTTGTCACATTAAGTTTTTCCCCATTCCAGGACAGGTCAGGCCCTTTAAAAATTTCAACAGCTTTATTGAGATATAATTGATATAATTTAAAAAATCCTGCACATGTGTCATGCTGGAGCCCTATTGATTCCAACAGGGATGGCGCCTTGTCCAAGAAGAGACCCAGAGCCAGTGAATGGGACATAGGGTTTATTTAGGACTTAAATACAGATGTGGTCCAGTGGCAGTGGGCTGGACAGGACCGCTACTATTTGTAAAGAGTATGTAGTTTATATAACATTTCTACTTAGCACTCTCCACTTAGCAACCTCCATTTAACCCAAAATAAAAGGCCTTGGTTCCTTGCACATCCTGAGTTCCAACGGACAGGCAGGGAGTTCAAGTGTCCTTCACAGATAAGAAGTGAATCTCTCTGGGTTGGCCATTCCCGGATTCCTTAGCTTAGACTCTGAACACATATTCTTCTTAGACCATACAGTCATTCTCAGGGTATGCTTGAGTTAATGCTGTCGGATGCATCTGTCATACAAAGTGTTTAACATATACGATTTCATGATTTTGGAAATATGCATACACCCATGATATCACTGGCACAGTCAAGATATTAAATATATCCATCACCTCCAAAAGTTTCCTTGTGTTCATTTATTTTAGTTTTTCA